CCATAGGACTTGCTGATCAGCTAGATGTGGAGAGGTGGGGAATGAGATACATGAAGGGCGGGGCCTTTTTTTTTGGGTGTGGTGTGCCGTTGATTGAGATGGGAAAGAGTGGGGTCGTGACTGAGTGGGGGAGGTTCTGCTTTGACCCTCCTGCCCTGGAGTTGTTAAGTGGCCAGTTGGATAGACGCCCTTAGGGATGCATCGTCAGCCTGAGAGTTTTCCAGATATCTTTTTTTGTTTAAACTTCGTGAAACTGAGGTTCCCCATTAGCTCCTTTGTGGAGAGCATGTAGATGAAGGGAAGGCCGAGGACTAAGCCCGGGTGCTCCCGGCGTTTACATGGGTGGAGGAGAAGTATCCAGTCAGAGACCGGGTGTGGCTAGGGGGAAGGGAAGTCAGTGTTGTCCCCCAGGCCCCTCACTCCTGAGACTGGTGTTCCCTCTCCCACTTCCACGGTTCATTGTGTGCTGTGTGTGTTCCCCCACTTTGCCATGTTTTTGATCTGCAGTGTTCTGATCCTACTGTAGAGTGATTAAGTATTTTAATATGAAATGCCCTTCTAGAAAGGTCAGGCAATGTCACTATTCACCGTATGACTTACGTGCCAGCATATCATTGAGATCTGGCTTGAGTTGGGTTAATATTCTGGTGTGGATTTTTTTTTTCCTTAAAAGTAATATTCTGATCTTTGGATTCAGTAATTTGAGTAGAAAATCATGGTTTCTTAGAGCATCATTTCCTATGGTAGGATTTGAAAGGACAAACTGAATATTTCATGATTGCCAGTTGATGGCAAGAGCACTTAGGAGCGCAGTCGCCATCAGCTCACTGCAGTGGGTCAGCTGAGTGCTGCGCTCCTTTTGTGAGTTGAGGGAGGACGTGAGCTCCCTCTGTAGCCTTCCCCACCTTGACTCAGGTTCCCTGACTCATCCGGGCTGGTGGCATACCTGGGATGTGGCCCCGTTTGCACGGCCCATAGGAACCACTGCCTCCGGATCTTACAGCGCCCCCCTGGACCCAGCCTCAGTCCTGCCCCTCACTTCCTCTGAGTCTGTTTCTCAGGCTCCTCGGGCCCTCAGTGCCCTGAGTTTCGGTCACTTGGCTTACCAGGCCTCTCCTCCTGCCCCCTGGACTCTGAGGTTGGCCTCTCCCGCTTGCATCTTGGTCTTGCCTTCGTTACTCTGCTTTTCTAGCCCATCATCCTGGCTAATCTCCAGCCCTGGGTAAGTTTATGGTGCTGGGCTGGGCTTTTGGATAAAAGGACCAGCCATTCCCATCCTCTATGAGACACTTAAGGTGTCAGCATTGTCTGGGCCCTGCAGGGTGACAGTTCAGGCCCCTCTTGGCCGCCGCCTCTCCACCCCATTTCCATTTTGCGGTCTCCATAGGCCCTCCCAGCGCCGCAGCCCCGCTCCTCCTCTCTGCTGAGACACTCAGCACTCGTCTTCCTGAGTGAACTGCTTTCACTTCTCTTCATGCCCGGGTTTCCCCTTTCTTCCTCCAGGGAGGAAGGATCATTCCGCTTTGTCGACCATCCCCCCACTCCACCCACGCTTTCTCCTATCGATAAAATTCACACTTGATTCAGATTTCCTCAGCTTTTCCTTAATGTCCTTTCTCTGTCCCAGGATCCCACCCAGGATCACACAGGACATGAGTGGGCACATCTCGTCAGCCCCTCTTGGCTGTGGTGCTTTCTCAGGCGTTCCTTGTTTGGATGACTGGCACTTGGGAGCAGTGCTGTGGGTCAGGGATTTTTTTGTAGGATGCTCTTCTCTTGGGACTTGTTTGATATTTTCCTTATGACTAGACTTGGGTGATGCAGTTAGAGGGCCTGTCTCGCCACAGCCTGTCAAGGCTGTGTTCTGTCCACAGGACTCATTGCTATGGATGTGGCCTTGAACACCTGGCTGACTGAGGTGGTGTTTGCCAAGTTTCTCCTCAGTAAAGTTATTTTCCTCCTTTCCGTACTCCACTCGTTAGAAACTGTCCCTGTGAACGGCCATACTTGAGGGGTGGGGAGCAGCGTCCTCCCTGCTGGAGGAGGAGGAGCCACAGGCATTCCTCGGACTCGTGGCGCTGGGTATTTGTCTATTTTCTGTTTATTCAGCCACTGCTTTATATCAGTCTGGACTCGTGCATGTTTACTTGATGCTTCGGGTTATAAAGCAATACTATTTTATTTTCCTGGAAAAAGCTTTGGCCATTGGGAGCTCTTTTACTTGGTTCCTATATCCCTTTCATGAGCCCACCTGTCCCCATGATTGTGTGTGTGTATTGTGAACACTTCATTATTCTCTGGCAATACAAGATGCTCCAAGCTCATCTTGTATATATATTTATTTTTTTTGCCTCAGTCCTGGTTCCTTTTATTTATTAGAGAATGGTATTAAAAACCAAGATCTGTGGTGGCTCACACCTATAATCCCAGCACTTTGGCCGACATGGGAAGATCGCTTGAGTCCAGGAATTCAAGAGCAGCCTGGGCAACTAGCAAGATCCCATCTTGAATATTAAACAACAACAACAAACCAAGATCTGGGAATTAGGTGTGCTGGTGGCTGTTGGTGTGTTGCTTCTAGGCCGTCTCAGCTGACAGAGCAAGTAAATATATGTGTGGATGCTAACCCATGTGTACTTTTTCTAATCAGATTTTATTACCTTTCAGATCCGATCACATAGGACAGTATGCACCTTAAGATCCTGAAGAAACGGCACAAAATGTTCAAGTGATGTTTAGAAATAACTTGTGAGGTAAGAGTGTGATTATTTAGGGTCCAATCACTCCTTACCAGCTCTGTGTCGTCCCCCTCCCCAGGGTGCGTCAGGGAAATCATGCAGCCATCAGGACACAGGCTCCGGGACGTCGAGCATCATCCTCTCCTGGCTGAAAATGACAACTATGACTCTTCATCGTCCTCCTCCTCCGAGGCTGACGTGGCTGACCGGGTCTGGTTCATCCGTGACGGCTGCGGCATGATCTGTGCTGTCATGACGTGGCTTCTGGTCGCCTATGCAGACTTCGTGGTGACTTTCGTCATGCTGCTGCCTTCCAAAGACTTCTGGTACTCTGTGGTCAACGGGGTCATCTTTAACTGCTTGGCCGTGCTTGCCCTGTCATCCCACCTGAGAACCATGCTCACCGACCCTGTGAGTACTGGCTGCGTCTCTGGGTGGCTCTCTCAGCGATTTTTACTGGAATATTGCCTTGTAGGAAAAATCCAGTGACTGCCGACCATCTGCCTGCACAGTGAAAACTGGGCTGGACCCAACCCTTGTGGGCATTTGTGGTGAGGGAACCGAGTCTGTGCAAAGCCTCCTGCTTGTGAGTGTGGGGTAGGCACATGGGGGAGGGTCCCCAACTAAAGTACATTCTTCTTATATGGTAGGGGGCAGTACCCAAAGGAAACGCTACGAAAGAATACATGGAGAGCTTGCAGCTGAAGCCCGGGGAAGTCATCTACAAGTGCCCCAAGTGCTGCTGTATTAAACCCGAGCGCGCCCACCACTGCAGGTACGTGCGCTGCTGTATTAAACCCGAGCGCAGGAATACTGAAAAATCAAACTCTCCTTTTCAGTATTTGCAAAAGATGTATTCGGAAAATGGATCATCACTGCCCGTGGGTGAACAATTGTGTAGGAGAAAAGAATCAAAGATTTTTTGTGCTCTTCACTGTAAGTAAAAATATTTTTGTATTGAATTTACAAAAGTGACTAACCAATCTCCCCCTCATTCTAGATGTATATAGCTCTGTCTTCAGTCCATGCTCTGATCCTTTGTGGATTTCAGTTCATCTCCTGTGTCCGAGGGCAGTGGACTGGTAAGTTCCCTGGCTATGTGTCATTCCTGGCTACCAGTTATAACCAACTTCCTCTTGTCCGCAGAATGCAGTGATTTTTCACCTCCGATAACTGTAATCCTGTTGATCTTCCTGTGCCTTGAGGGTCTTCTGTTTTTCACTTTCACTGCAGTTATGTTTGGCACCCAAATCCACTCCATATGCAACGACGAGACGGTAAGCTTTGTTCTCGGCTGTGTGGACTTCATCCGCTGCCACTTGCTTTTCTTTCTGCTTCCAGGAGATCGAGCGATTGAAAAGTGAGAAGCCCACATGGGAGCGGAGGCTGCGATGGGAAGGGATGAAGTCCGTCTTTGGGGGGCCCCCCTCACTCCTCTGGATGAATCCCTTTGTGGGCTTCCGATTTAGGCGACTGCCCACGAGACCCAGAAAAGGTGGCCCGGAGTTCTCAGTGTGAGGCGTGGCTCATCAGACTGAAACTTGCTCACAGACTTCCAGTTATTTATTTGGGGTCTGAAGGATATCAACAGCTCATCTGTGACCAACAGGGCAACTGGAACCTACACAAACCAATTGCTTGCAGCAAGCAGAGTTTTATATATTTATAGTCACAGATGGCAGAGGAAGAGGCTCTCAGTCCCCACCTGTACAACAACGGAAAGGTGTGTGGCCACACGAAGAAGCCAAACGCCGTGGCCTCCTGCAGAGCTGGGGCTTCTGTGGAGAATACTTCGGGTTATTACATGGGTTATTCAAATCCTGGGTCCTGAGCTGCTGTTTCCAATCATGAAGAAAAACAGTGAATCCAGTGAACAGGGATTCTCCAAGCAGTCATTTCAGGGGGCTCCTGCTGACCCCGCCACTCAGCAGTGCACTCCCCGGATCACAGCAGGGCGTTTACATAGAAAGACGTTTTGGTCTCGATTAGCTCCGATGCTTTGCACTGAAGTTGCAAAAGATCTGTGCACTGAACAGTGAAGGTGGCTTCCGGCACACTCCCCGCTGCCCCGGAAGAGACATCCTTTGACCCTCTCAGCAAGTCTGTGTGTGTGCGTGTCTGTGCGTGTGCGCGCGTGTGTGCATGTGTGTCAAAATTGCCAGTGTTGTTTAGGCAATGTAACATTTACCGGCTGTGTACAGCAAACAAGCTATTTTTTAGAAACCGACGTTTCAGGGAAGAGGGGAGAGAGCCGCGGGGTCCTGCCCGTGGTTACTATGAATGTATTGCTGTTGGAGGACATCTCGATCCAAAGAACAGCCGTTCCTGTGCGGCCCTTCGTTGCCCTCCTGCTTTCATTTTTTAAAGAAATCTTGAGTGCTTGAGGGCCTTGGAACTGATTTTTTTTTTTTGTTCCAGCCAAATTAGCAGTGTATAAATGGCACCTAGGTAAGAGCAGAGCTGCGGCTCGGTGACTTGATACTTGGGGCAGCCCGATGCTGTGTGTGGGGCAGGGGAGGCATCCTTACTGGAGAGGCAGGGCCCAGCCATTGGGCACCTCTGGGAAGGGGAGGGGACCATGAGGCAGCCAGCCCCTGGCAGGGGCGACTGTGCCACCGCAGGCAGCGCTCCAGTCGGGAATGGCCAGGATGGCGCCCTCTTGTTGGAGTTTTTGGTTAGCTTTTACGTTTTCTTCTCCACCCACGGCACAGGTGATAAAATAGGATCCTTGGTGCGGAGCTTAAAATTATGCCAGAAAGCCAACAGCTCCCCTCGTGGGGCCTTGCCTTAAACTTGCCTGGTTTGTACATTTTTTGCCGGACGCATCAAGAAGCAATCTGTGACAAAGTCTGAGGGTCTTCCTTTATGCTTGCCCTCCACACTAAGAGAAGTTGGCGTCTCCCTCCTGGGAATTGTTTTGCCTTTCTGTTCATCTGTGAACTGTTTTTTGTTTTTAATTACTCTGTACCCCATCCGAATCAGGGCTTCTACCACTGCTGATGCAAAACCACAAAGGGACCTACCTGAGCCACCGTCCTAGCCAAGCGAGCAAACCTGCAGGGGGTTTGGAAGTGGACTTGGTCACCGCAGAAGCGTGTGCGCCGTTGGGGGAAGAGCTGCGTCACAGCCAGAGGGACAAAGTGTGGGTGATCCTGGAGACGCCAGTTTCCGAGATTGTTCTGCATATTCATTTGCACATTGTTGTCTGGGTTGGACATGCGTGTGGGCTTCAGTGTGAGGCTTTTAATATGTATATCCTGTTATCAATAAAACAATTATCCAAGTGGTTGAATCCTGTGAGACTTGGCAAGTGTGTGCAAATCAAGTATACTTGACTTTTCAACCTCTTCTTTCAATGTAACTTTTATATGAAATAAAGTAATCAATTAACAGTTCTCAAATGGCTTCCAAAGCGCCCGTTCTTCCTGGATGGTGGTGTTTTCAGGGGGTGCCTTTCCGTGCTTCGTGGGCCCAGCCCCAGGCTGTTAAGGTCACTCCCAAACAGTTTCCAGAAACTCTAAATGCTTTTGTGCCCATGACAAGTGACCTGGGCACTCAAGCGCGACTCACAAATGTTGCCCAGTGAGTACTGTTGCTTGTTGAATGTTTAATTCGACTCCCATCGTTTTACTTAGTCCTTTTTTTAGTGCACGTTGAAATAAAAACAATGTTTCAAAATCTCCACAGTTCAGAATCTCAAGTACCTACAATTTGATTT